CCTATGACTCAGATTCTGATTACTGTAGTCTGTACTCATGTCCTTCCCTGAGACTGGTAGAATGCGCCGGCACCCCCAAACACTCAAGATTCTGGAGTGTAAATAATGGAGGATCCCTATTTGCTTTTTCTTAATTTGTCTTCGATGTTTTACCAAATGTATTTCTTTTTGTGTCTGTAAGATAATTTGTGCATCACCTCAGCCGGAAATATAAAATTAAAAGCACTATGTTTCACACACACACACACAAAGGAAAACTCGATATGACAGTGAGGAAGAAGGGTAAAGACCAGCCTTCTGTATCAGTGCAGGGACATCCTTCCTCCAGGCAGCAGGCCTTCAAGCTTCAAGCCTCAGGGCCCAACCCTAAGGCTGGGGGCTCTCCCTGCAGGCAGGACTGGGCCTGGAGGGCCTCCTCATACTTCTGGAGCTGAGACCAGAAGCCCGGGTTCGGTTCTGCTACCGGGCGAGCGCTCTTCACCATCTGCAAACAAGAAGTGTACTGAATAACCCCAAGTCGCGCTAATGGCCAGCAGGGGCCAAGGCGGGCCCAGCTGTAAGAGTGGGCCCCGCCCAACCCGGAAGTGCCTCTCTGCTTCCCTAAGCCCGCCCTCACGAGAGAGACCCGCCCCTCCCGGAAGTGCCTGTCCCAATCCCGAAGCCGGCCCCGCCCGGAAAACTCGTCCCCGGAAGACACGCCCCTCTCGAAACACCGCCCCCCTAAAGGCCCGCCCACCTGGAAGGCCTTCGCCAGGCTGAGGCCGCGGTGCCGCATGAGGTACGCGGTGCAGACGGCGGCCGAGCGGCTGCGGCCGTTCTTGCAGTAGACTAGGCAGGCGCCGCCGGCGCGCACCGCGGCCTCCATGGCGGCGCACGTGGGCTCCAGGTGCGCCAGCAGGTCCTCAGCCGGGTCGTCGAACACGGGCACGCGCAGCTCTGCCACGCCGGGCGCGCGCGGGCCGGGCTGCTGGCGGGAGACGTTGACGCACAGCGTGACTCCCGCGCGCGCCAGCTGCTCCTCCGCGCCCGCGGCTCGCGCGCTCCCGAGGAAGAGTGAGGGCGCGACGCGCACCAACGGTGGAGGTACGGGCGAGGCGGCCCCGCGGCGCCCAGCTTCTGCCGGTCCCATGGCGCCCGCCGAAGAGTCTGCTTTTGGGCCCTGAGGATCTATTTTGGGGGCTCAGGCGCCCGCCCAGGAGTCTATTTGTGGGAGCCGGGCGGGCCGCCGGGCGCCCCCGGGTCCTAGAGGCCTCCGAGGTGGACCAGGCTGGGGCTTGGGTCCCCCGCGGGCGCTGGGCCGGGACAGGGGGCTTGGGTCTCGTTGGGGCCGGGGCATGGCGGGAGGTTTGGGCCTCACCAGGGCGCCGGGGCCTTGGACCGCTCTGCGTCCCATGTTCTCTGTCCCCGGGCGCCGTCCTCCCCGCCCCCGCGGCCTGTGGCACTGGGCTTGCGTCTGTGGCTCTTGGGCGCAGCGCCCTGCCCGCTCTACTGCGGCGTCTGGCGCGGAGGCGTGGCTTGGCCGGGCCCGCCCACTTCGCGTCCGCGTCGTTCGGCTAGGGCCCCGTGGCTACCCGGTGCACGTGGACGGCGGGCTGCGTGGTTCCCGTGTCTTCACCCTTTCCCTAGTGACTGCGTTGTCGGCTTTACGTTTATTCCTTTTTGTGGCCCGCTTTGTAATTGGTGCATTTTTTTCTATGTATTATAACACATGGCTCATAAAATAAAACTAATTTCTATTTTCATCACTTCTTCATAGACCACACTATTCCTTTTGCTGTTTCTAAGTAATTTATTGGGGTCAGCATTGTAACTTTAAAAAATTTAATATCACTTAATGTCCATGAAATTGCCATTTAAGACTCCTTCAATTTTTCTGACATCTGGTAATTTTCAGGCAATGGATACACTGAAAAGCAACTGTCTCAACAGCCCTACAGACATTTAGCAATTGAAGTTTCAGTTGCATACAGTCTCTCTCTGGGTTATCGTCATTGCTTTGTCCATCAGCCTTCTAGCATTGGTAACTGTCAGATCTTTATTGCAGCCTGGGGTTCACTCTTGAGCTAAAGACTCAAATATGTCTGCAGCCAGGTCTTCCCTGGTTGCAGCTCCAGACATCACCTCCGTGGAGGTCTTATCAGCATCTGTTTCCCACTTCCTCCACCCTAAGGAAGGACTCCAACTTTCCTAGGATGGAGGAGTGGAATTCCCTTTTTTTCCCTGGCGTTCATGGGAGCCATTGATTAGGTTGGGACACTGTCTCCCTCCGCTTTCTAGGAGTTGGCTCTGTCTCTGGCCAAAAGTGAAGGCCACACTCCCGTGACTGCTCTGGGAATGAGCTTGGTGTCTAATAACCCATGAAGGAGAGAGCACTTTGGAAGGCTCCTCTGTTCTCTCATGGCCATAAGGGGAAGCCAGCCTTGGGTGAAAGCAGAGGAGATGGGAGAGCCAAGGTCCTTGATGCCACTGTTGGGCCACTGAAATGAATCAAACAAAACCTGAAGTCCCTCCTCCTCCTGGACTGTTTCATGAATCATCATCACCCTTTACGGTTGGAGGATGGTTGAGGTGGGTTTTCTGCTCCAAAGCCTGCTACTTGAACCATCATGCTCCCACTCCATTGAGGTAATGGATTGGGAACCAATTCATCCTAAGTGTCTCTGCATCTCATTGCCACACTTAGTCTGGGCCAGCCTCTGTCTCCTGGACTTGGTGCTAGTCCCCCACAGTGTAACCAGAATGTGCTTGCTAAGAACAGAGGGTTTCTACATGTTGGTTCTGACTCCTTAGCAAGTTGTAATTCACAACTAATGTGGGTTGTGAAATCAATTCTGTGGGTCATGATCAGCATTTTAGTTTTTAGAGAAATAATAGACTACATGAAAATATTAGAGTGCATGCATGTAGTATGCCGAACTTTTAATGAAACATTTTTCTGAGTGGTTTGTACTGGGTCGTGGTGTAAAATGAGATTTTAGAGAGAAGTGAACTCAACAGACAGGCACTGGCGTGTGGAGGCAGAGCCCCTAGAACCCCAGAATCCTGGCCCAGCCTTAGTCCTTAGTCCCCGGAAAGCTAGCCAGTGGGGAGGGCCAGGGCATCAGCTCTTCACACCCCCTGCCCTGTTCTCAGAGGCAGTCTGGGTTGAGAAAACGCAAGCCCTGCACCTCCAAGAGCCTCTCCCCTCTTTGCAGGAAGGCCCAGCTGTTTCCCACCATGGTGCCTCTGTACATCCCAGTCCAGTTCCTGAAATGCGCTCTGTAGCCTGGAGAGCTCCTGCGCATCCTGTGAAGCCCCATCAAGAATCCGCTCTCCTGCAGTCCTTCCCCGAGGCCCTCGGAGGGTCCAAGACAGCCAATCCCTCTTCTCTGCGGTGACTCTTGCGGCCTCCCTCATCTCGTTCCCTCCGCAGGCCTCGAGTTACCCTTGCGCCTTCCACATTTACTGAATGAACAAAGGCCGGGGCTGGAATCAGGCAGGGCTTGAGCAAGTCGTGGCTCCACGTGCTAGGTGATCAGGGCAAGTTAATTAACACTTGGGCCACTCTTCCCTCCTTCTGCTCCTGTCCTTTTAGGGATGTTTCAGCAGCCCCTGAGAAGGAAGAGGAGGAAGCTGAGGGCCCGCTGAGGGCGCAGGACCTGAGGGAGTCCTACATCCAGCTCGTCCAGGGTGTGCAGGAGTGGCAGGATGGTTGCATGTACCAGGGGGAGTTTGGGTTGAACATGAAGCTTGGATATGGCAAATTCTCTTGGCCCACAGGCGAGGTAACTGCTTCCACACTTTCTCCGCCTCCTCCAGCAATTTCTCACCAACTTCTCCATCTCACAGTCATACCATGGGCAGTTTTACCGGGACCACTGCCATGGCCTGGGTACCTACATGTGGCCAGATGGCTCCAGTTTCACGGGCACATTTTACCTCAGCCACCGAGAAGGCTACGGCACCATGTACATGAAGACACGGCTTTTCCAGGTGAGGGGGCTGCCATGTGTTCAGCTGGGGTCTCTCTCCTCGGTCTATTGCGCTTCCTTGGCAGGGGCTATACAAAGCGGACCAGCGGTTTGGGCCAGGTGTCGAGACCTACCCCGATGGCAGCCAGGACGTGGGGCTGTGGTTCCGAGAGCAGCTCATCAAGCTGTGCACCCAGATCCCCAGTGGCTTCTCCCTCCTCAGATACCCTGAGTTCTCCAGCTTCATCACCCACAGCCCTGCCAGGATCAGCCTCTCAGAAGAGGAGAAAACGGAGTGGGGACTGCAGGAGGGACAGGATCCCTTTTTCTATGACTATAAGCGGTTTCTTCTGAATGACAACCTAACGCTGCCTCCAGAAATGTATGTCTACTCGACCAACAGTGACCACCTGCCCATGACAAGCTCTTTCCGCAAAGAGCTGGACGCCCGCATCTTCCTCAATGAAATTCCTCCGTTCGTTGAGGATGGAGAACCATGGTTCATAATCAATGAGACCCCTTTGTTGGTCAAAATCCAGAAGCAAACTTACAAGTTCAGGTGACTAGTCTGCTACTGCTCCTCCCCTAGGGTCTAGGACCACTGAAACTTGTTGTGTTGCCAGGAACAAGCCAGCTCACACCAGCTGGAACATGGGCGCCATCCTGGAGGGGAAGCGCAGTGGCTTTGCACCCTGTGGGCCCAAAGAGCAACTTTCCATGGAGATGATCCTAAAGGCTGAGGAAGGGAACCACGAATGGATTTGTAGGATCCTGAAGGACAACTTTGCTAGTGCTGACGTGGCGGACGCAAAGGGCTACACTGTGCTTGCTGCGGCTGCTGTAAGCCCCACACCCTCCCAGCTGGTGCCCGCATCATCCTGAGTCCTGCCTCATCTCCCTCCAGACTCACTGCCACAACGACATTGTCAACCTTCTCCTGGACTGTGGGGCCGACGTGAACAAGTGCTCAGATGAGGGTCTCACGGCACTCAGCATGTGTTTCCTCCTCCACTACCCCGCCCAGTCCTTCAAGCCCAATGTTGCTGAACGGACCATACCTGAGCCCCAGGTAAGCCCCCCGGTGGCCACTGCACCACCAACTTCTAATGACACTTTTTTGGTTCTTTCCAAAGGAACCTCCAAAATTCCCAGTTGTTCCAATCCTTTCATCATCATTTATGGACACAAACCTGGAGTCTCTGTACTATGAGGTGAACGTGCCTTCCCAGGGTAGCTATGAGCTGAGGCCACCGCCAGCACCACTGCTCCTGCCACGCGTCTCAGGCAGCCACGAGGGCGGCCACTTCCAGGACACCGGGCAGTGTGGGGGGTCCATAGACCACAGGAGCAGCTCTCTGAAGGGGGACTCCCCGTTGGTGAAGGGCAGCCTTGGCCATGTGGAAAGCGGGCTTGAGGACGTGTTGGGAAACACAGACCGGGGCAGTCTGTGCAGTGCTGAGACGAAATTTGAGTCCAACGTGTGTGTGTGCGACTTCTCCATCGAGCTCTCGCAGGCCATGCTGGAGAGAAGCGCCCAGTCCCACAGCTTGCTGAAGATGGCCTCGCCCTCACCGTGCACCAGCAGCTTCGACAAAGGGACCATGCGGAGGATGGCGCTGTCCATGATCGAGTAGGTCCTGGCACCAGCTGGTGGGGGTGGAGCCAGGGGCCCACGGGCGCACCGTCTTTTTCAGGCGGAGGAAGCGCTGGCGGACCATCAAGCTGCTGCTGCGCCGGGGCGCGGACCCCAACCTGTGCTGCGTGCCCATGCAGGTCCTGTTCCTTGCTGTGAAGGCCGGGGACGTGGATGGGGTGAGGCTGCTGCTGGAGCACGGGGCGAGGACCGACATCTGCTTTCCGCCGCAGGTAGGAGCCGCGGCGGGCGGGCGCCGGGACGACCTCACTGCCCGCCCCGGTGTTTCCTCTGCAGCTGAGCACCCTGACACCACTCCACATCGCTGCCGCCCTTCCTGGGGAGGAGGGGGTACAGATTGTGGAGCTGCTGTTGCATGCCATCACCGATGTGGACGCCAAGGCATCCGACGAGGACGACACTTACAAGCCCGGCAAGGTGTGTACCTCGCGACCTGGATAGGGGTATGGTGGGCGCTGGCGGAGCCCTCCGTTTTACACAGCTGGACCTGCTGCCCTCAAGTCTGAAGCTCAGCAATGAGCCAGGCCCTCCCCAAGCCTACTACAGCACGGACACAGCCCTCCCGGAGGAGGGGGGCAGGACGGCTCTGCACATGGCCTGCGAGCGGGAGGATGACAACAAGGTGAGGGCAGCCAGGGCCTGGCGGGGGCACAGGCCTCTCTAACCTGTCATTTCTCCCCACCCAGTGTGCCAGGGACATAGTCCGGCTCCTTCTATCCCACGGAGCAAATCCTAACCTGCTGTGGAGTGGCCACTCCCCGCTCTCCCTGTCCATTGCCAGTGGGAATGAGCTGGTGAGCATGTTCTGTACCCACAGACCTGTGCAGGCCACTGATGAGACTGTCTGTGTATGTTCAGGTTGTGAAGGAGCTCCTGACCCAGGGAGCTGACCCCAACCTGCCCCTGACCAAAGGCTTGGGCAGTGCCCTGTGTGTTGCCTGTGACCTGACCTACGAGCACCAGAGGAACATGGACAGCAAGCTGGCCCTGGTGAGGGGCAGGAGGCTGGGGTGGCCCTGGTGTTGCGTGTTTGACCTGGTTCTGTTCTCCACAGATTGACCGACTCATCAGTCACGGGGCCGACATCCTGAAGCCTGTAATGCTCAGGCAGGGAGAAAAGGAGGCAGTGGGCACAGCCGTGGACTATGGCTACTTCAGATTCTTCCAGGTAGGTGGTGAGCCTCCCATGAGGAAGGAGGGGACCCTGTGGTGACCCTGGTGCTGTGCCGCAGGACCGGAGGATTGCCCGCTGCCCCTTCCACACGCTGATGCCAGCAGAGCGCGAGACGTTCCTGGCGCGGAAGCGGCTCCTGGAGTACATGGGCTTGCAGCTACGGCAGGCTGTCTTTGCCAAGGAGAGCCAGTGGGACCCCACGTGGCTGTACCTGTGCAAGAGAGGTGAGCAGTGGGCCCTGCTCTGCTCTGCTCCATGGGTACTAATGCGGGACCCTCTCTCATGCAGCGGAGCTGATCCCCAGCCACAGGATGAAGAAGAAGGGCCCCAGCCTGCCCAGGGGCCTGGATGTGAAGGAGCAGGGGCAGTAAGTGTGTCTGCAGGCTGGGTTCTTTCCAGGGCCGCCTGCTGACGGTGAGGCTCTGTTGCAGAATTCCCTTCTTCAAGTTCTGCTACCAGTGTGGCCGCTCCATCGGGGTCCGCCTCTTGCCCTGCCCTCGCTGCTACGGGATCCTGACCTGCAGCAAGTACTGCAAGACCAAGGCCTGGACCGAGTTCCACAAGAAGGACTGCGGGGACCTGGTGGCCATCGGTAGGTCGGCCCTCAGGCTGGGAGGCAAGGGTTTCCCCCTCCCCCACACCTTTTCCTCCTCCAGTGACACAACTGGAGCAAGTTTCCAGGAGGAGAGAAGAATTCCAGTGAAGCAGCAGCTGCACGTCCGAGGCTTGGGGAGGACCCAGGACTGTGTGGGTTTCTTACCTGCCTGAGCCACCTCAGGGAATCTTCCAGCCTAATGCAGGCATTTCTGCACCTTTGGGGTCATGCTTTGTAGCAGTGTCTCCCTTGCGACCTCGCAATAAATTGGCCCCACGGGGTGATTTTGACAGTCTGTGCTGTGCTCTGCCCCTAGCTGGGCAAAGT